ATCCTTGAGATCCACAAGGAGACACTGGGCAAGAAGACAAGGATGCCCCACTGTGCAGAGGTCCCCCTAATAAATGCTCTATGAACACCCTGGTGTTTAGTGCTTCTTTCCTTGGAATTCCAGCAGGTCTGGACAGTTTGGTGCACTCCCTTGAGGGAATTCCCCTGGGCTGCTTGGGGTCCACTCCAGCCTCAGGTGTAGCTAGAGGACGCAGCCTCCCACCTTGGTCTGGAGCCCTGAGCCCCTCACTGTCATTGCAGATCCCGGGGTTCCTCTCCCGGCTCCACTCAGTGGTGGAAACCTCCACCCTAATGAGCCCTTGATGGTCCCGGGACCCTGTGGCATCTCACCTCTGGCCTCTGTTCTTTCTTGTGAGTCCGTCTACACTTGGGGTTTCCACATGTCTTTTTCTGCTCATGACCTTGATACTCTGGGTATTTCAGAAATGCTACACATACGTTTCTCCATTACGGTCAGATGTGACATCTTGAGTGGACTCATCAATCACCTACAGAATGTGGAGTCCAACAGCAAGATCCTCTCACGTCCCAAAGCCTCAGGTCTTACCCTGGTCTGGAAATCAAGCACAAATGAGCCCCTCCCAATGTCCCAGGCACCACTGACCCCACAACCACTGTGACGAGTGGGATTCATGACAACAATCTGCAAAGGAAGAAACTGAGGCTCAGTGATGGGACATTACAAACCAAGGTCACGTAGGCAGCGGATGATAACCAGTCATCAAATAAATATCAACTCCCTCCCCCACTCCCCAAATCAAAGCTCAAACATAAGTCATTGTTCCCAAAATGTTGACCAGGAATTGAGGTGCAGAGGGACGGCTAAGGACGCAATGGGCACCGAGGAGGCAGGAAAGACTCAGAGGTTTCTTCCCGGGGGGGAGGGAGTGGACGCTGGAGCAAAAACATTTAAAAAGGGGAAGTTAAGAGGGGACTATTTGGTTGAAAGAAAACCCACAATCCAGTGTCAAGAAAGAAGTCAACTTTTCTTCCCCTACTTCCCTGCATTTCTCCTCTGTGCTCACTGCCACACACAGCTCAACCTGGACAGCACAGCCAGAGGCGAGATGCTTCTCTGCTGATCTGAGTCTGCCTGCAGCATGGACCTGGGTCTTCCCTGAAGCATCTCCAGGGCTGGAGGGACGACTGCCATGGTAAGGACCCCACAACGCTGTGCTGATGGATGCTATTTCTCTCTGTGTGTCTCTGTCCCGCCAGCACCGAGGGCTCATCCATCCGCAGAGCAGGGCAGTGGGAGGAGACGCCATGACCCCCATCGTCACAGTCCTGATCTGTCTCGGTGAGATTTGAAGAGAGAGGGGAGCTTCTAACGGGCAAATCCCTCACAGGGAACTCTCTTCCAGGGCTGAGTCTGGGCCCCAGGACCCGCGTGCAGACAGGTGAGTCTGTCCCCAGCTCTCCCAGGTCCCTCGACTTCGAATCTGACCTTTGATTTCCTTCCAGGGACCATCCCCAAGCCCACCCTGTGGGCTGAGCCAGACTCTGTGATCACCCAGGGGAGTCCCGTCACCCTCAGTTGTCAGGGGAGCCTTGAAGCCCAGGAGTACCGTCTATATAGGGAGAAAAAATCAGCATCTTGGATTACACGGATACGACCAGAGCTTGTGAAGAACGGCCAGTTCCACATCCCATCCATCACCTGGGAACACACAGGGCGATATGGCTGTCAGTATTACAGCCGCGCTCGGTGGTCTGAGCTCAGTGACCCCCTGGTGCTGGTGATGACAGGTGAGAGGACACTCAGGGATCCCAGCCCCAGGCCCATTTAACACGATGCCTCCTTCTCTCCTAGGAGCCTACCCAAAACCCACCCTCTCAGCCCAGCCCAGCCCTGTGGTGACCTCAGGAGGAAGGGTGACCCTCCAGTGTGAGTCACAGGTGGCATTTGGCGGCTTCATTCTGTGTAAGGAAGGAGAAGATGAACACCCACAATGCCTGAACTCCCAGCCCCATGCCCGTGGGTCGTCCCGCGCCATCTTCTCCGTGGGCCCCGTGAGCCCGAATCGCAGGTGGTCGCACAGGTGCTATGGTTATGACTTGAACTCTCCCTATGTGTGGTCTTCACCCAGTGATCTCCTGGAGCTCCTGGTCCCAGGTGAGAAATTCACAGCATTGTCTGGAGTTCCCGGCTCCTGGAAACCATGAGCACCTTTTCCCAGGTGTTTCTAAGAAGCCATCACTCTCAGTGCAGCCGGGTCCTGTCATGGCCCCTGGGGAAAGCCTGACCCTCCAGTGTGTCTCTGATGTCGGCTATGACAGATTTGTTCTGTACAAGGAGGGGGAACGTGACCTTCGCCAGCTCCCTGGCCGGCAGCCCCAGGCTGGGCTCTCCCAGGCCAACTTCACCCTGGGCCCTGTGAGCCGCTCCTACGGGGGCCAGTACAGATGCTACGGTGCACACAACCTCTCCTCTGAGTGCTCGGCCCCCAGCGACCCCCTGGACATCCTGATCACAGGTGAGGAGCCCAGCGGGTTCAGTCAGGGACCCGGCAGCCCCTCACCCATCCTTCTTCTCTCCAGGACAGATCCGTGGCACACCCTTCATCTCAGTGCAGCCAGGCCCCACAGTGGCCTCAGGAGAGAACGTGACCCTGCTGTGTCAGTCATGGCGGCAGTTCCACACTTTCCTTCTGACCAAGGCGGGAGCAGCTGATGCCCCACTCCGTCTAAGATCAATACACGAATATCCTAAGTACCAGGCTGAATTCCCCATGAGTCCTGTGACCTCAGCCCACGCGGGGACCTACAGGTGCTACGGCTCACTCAACTCCGACCCCTACCTGCTGTCTCACCCCAGTGAGCCCCTGGAGCTCGTGGTCTCAGGTGGGGGCCTTGACCCTGTCCTCTCTGAGCTCGCTCCTCACCCTCCTCTCATTCTTTCACCCAGGACCCTCCATGGGTTCCAGCCCCCCACCCACCGGTCCCATCTCCACACCTGGTGAGTCCCTGAGGCCTCTGGCTCGAAGGGAGGCCCCAGCCCTCACCTCCCCGTCCTGACCCAGCAGGCCCTGAGGACCAGCCCCTCACCCCCACTGGGTCGGATCCCCAAAGTGGTGAGTGAGGGGCTCTGAGTGGGAGGTGGGCGTCACCCCCATCCCTGACATCATCGTGCTCAAGGTCTGGGAAGGCACCTGGGGGTTGTGATCGGCATCTTGGTGGCCGTCGTCCTACTGCTCCTCCTCCTCCTCCTCCTCTTCCTCATCCTCCGACATCGACGTCAGGGCAAACACTGGACATCGAGTGAGTAGGGAAGGGGAAACCCTGTGGGCCGACCAGGGCTGAGGCTCTGTCCTTCTTCCCCCAGCCCAGAGAAAGGCTGATTTCCAACATCCTGCAGGGGCTGTGGGGCCAGAGCCCACAGACAGAGGCCTGCAGTGGAGGTAATTCTGCCCGAAGACCCCAGACTCCCACCCACTGCCCCTAAAGCTCCCATTCCTCCCCCAGGTCCAGCCCAGCTGCCGACGCCCAGGAAGAAAACCTCTGTGAGTGAGAGGAAGAGGTGACCAGCCAGGAGCAAGAGACGAACCCCTTGCTCTGCCCCAGCAGATGCTGCCGTGAAGGACACACAGCCTGAAGATGGGGTGGAGATGGACACTCGGGTGAGACCCCGCCCCTGTCCCAGGCACCAAAGCGTTCCTTACCTCTCACTCTCCCCCGCTGCAGGCTGCTGCATCTGAAGCCCCCCAGGATGTGACCTACGCCCAGCTGCACAGCTTGACCCTCAGACGGAAGGCAACTGAGCCTCCTCCATCCCAGGAAAGGGAACCTCCAGCTGAGCCCAGCATCTACGCCACCCTGGCCATCCACTAGCCCGGAGGGTACGCAGACTCCACACTCAGTAGAAGGAGACTCAGGACTGCTGAAGGCACGGGAGCTGCCCCCAGTGGACACCAATGAACCCCAGTCAGCCTGGACCCCTAACAAAGACCATGAGGAGATGCTGGGAACTTTGGGACTCACTTGATTCTGCAGTCGAAATAACTAATATCCCTACATTTTTTAATTAAAGCAACAGACTTCTCAATAATCAATGAGTTAACCGAGAAAACTAAAATCAGAAGTAAGAATGTGCTTTAAACTGAATCACAATATAAATATTACACATCACACAATGAAATTGAAAAAGTACAAACCACAAATGAAAAAAGTAGAAACGAAAAAAAAAAACTAGGAAATGAATGACGTTGGCTTTCGTATAAGGAATTTAGAAAAAGAATAACCAATTATTCCAAATGAAGGTGTAAGAAAGGGAATAAGAAGAAGAAGAGTTGCTCATGAGGAAAAACCAAAACTTGAAAATTCAACAAAGCCAATGAAGCTCATTCTTGAAAATATTAATTACAGTCATAAATCCTAACTACATTGAGCAAGAGAAAGAAAGAGCAGGCACGCATTTCCATATGGGAGTGAGCCAGCAGACAGCCCAGCAGATCCTACACACATTTTCACAAACTAACCCCAGAACAGGCTGCAAACCTATACCAATATACTAGAAAATGCAGATTAAATGGATGAAATATTCAAAACTGGAGTTTACATAATGAACGTAAGAGTAATCAGAGAATCTGACTCATTTTAAATGTGTGTGTATGTGTGTGTATATATATGTGTGTGTGTGTGTGTGTGTGTGTGTGTGAAAAACATTGACTGTAATAAAAATGTTCCCATCGTATCAACTCCAGTTCAGGAAGTTTCACTGGTGATTTCTTACAA